TATCTCCTAAATGTTTGCTCTTTCAAGCGAATATTTGCTTGAAACATTCTCCTGGACCTTTGTCTATCGTGATGCCGTAGGAATTTACAAATTTAAGTCTTCCACGAGTCATGGCGTGGGGTAAAACTCGACTGGCCTCAATGAAAACACCTCCTAACAGAGAGAGGCCTAGAGAATAAGTAAGAACTCCCAACAGTGGCTTTTCAATCTCGGCAACCTTGGGCAGCTTTTTCTCGTCCGAGACGTTTGACAACCCTAAAGAAACCTGAGCCTTGATTGGAAAGGGGGCTGAGGGAGGAGAGTTTGGGAACCCTCTCTGCGCCTCACAAATAACCCAAATTCCAAGGCAAGGTCACAAAGCCATACAAACCAGGGGGCCTAGGGCAGAGTCGAGTTCTCTCAGCTGCCAAGAAAGCCCTTCACAGCATGCATTAGGCCAAGTCGGCGGACCCCAACCGGAGAAAGAGGAAAGGGAATAAGGAGCCCGCGCACCTTCACACCCAAAAGCAGGCCCTCAATCATAACTGCCCCTGTCCCAGGCCCATCACTCAGCTACACAGAGAAGCTGAGCGAGCCCCGGCCACTCACCCCGAAGCCACTGCGTGCTGTGAAACCATCTCCAATTAGCTCCGCGGCTTACAGACCACCCAAGAGCCCCCTTCACCAGCCCTACGCTTCGGCGGCCGGGGAAGCCCACAAGATAACGCAGCAGCCGCGGATCACAGCCCAGCCTCCAGGAGGCCGCCATCTTGACGGCCTTCTCACTGGCTGCCCGCAGCACAGCCTGATGTCCAGCATCAAGGCCCCGCCTCCCGCATGGTTGGCCACGCCCCCAGACGCTAGCGGTGCCTTTAGGTCTCTCAGACTTGAACCCCCGCCCCCCAACCCAGCCCCGCCTCCAACCACGTTGGCCTTGCCTCCCGGGAAGTCAGGTGCGCCGCTGGATATCTCAGCCGGCGGGGCCTTACCAGACCCCGGCCCCCGCCCCGTTCGCCCCGCCCCCGGGCTGCCCTCAGCGCCGCCTGATTGCATTTGCGGCCTCGCTGCCGTATCCCAGGCTAAGCGCCGCGCGCAAAGCCGTGCGGAGATTGGAGGCCGCGCGGGTCCCTGGTCTGGGCCATGTCTGGCTGTGATGCTCGGGAGGGAGACTGTTGTTCCCGGAGATGCGGCGCGCAGGTAGGGGCGGGGCCACCGGTGCCCGGTATTCCTTATGACAATAATCTCTGACCTGGTTTTACAGCTCTGAAATTAAATCCCTACTGACTGGCCCTTGAACTGATTTTTTCTAACATCAGCAAAAGTCAAGGAGTGTTTCCCTAAAAAAGAAAGCATTTACTCAGAAACCGTATATTGAAGTCCAGGCTGAAAAATGCAAACATGAGTAAGTTGTTCCTATTTTTCAGAAACTTGGGCTCTGTTTTAAAAATCATTACCTTCTTTTTAAGGACAAGGAGCATCCAAGATACCTGATCCCAGAACTTTGCAAACAGTTTTACCATTTAGGCTGGGTCACTGGGACTGGAGGAGGAATTAGCTTGAAGCATGGGTAAGTTTCTGGCAGCCTTTATTACTGGGAACTAAATACCAATTTGTATGTTTTGTGTTGCCAGCGATGAAATCTACATTGCTCCTTCAGGAGTGCAAAAGGAACGAATTCAGGTATGGTAATGGGATTCTTTAACCTCAGTGTCTCTTTTTTTCTTTTTTTCCCCTCTATAAATAGCCTGAAGACATGTTTGTTTGTGATATAAATGAAAAGGACATAAGTGGACCTTCGCCATCGAAGAAGCTAAAAAAAAGCCAGTGTACTCCTCTTTTCATGAATGCTTACACAATGAGAGGTATGCAGAAAATATATTCAACATAAAGAATATTGAGCATGCGGCTTTCTTCTTCCTCCTTCAGGAGCAGGTGCAGTGATTCATACCCACTCTAAAGCTGCTGTGATGGCCACACTTCTCTTTCCAGGACGGGAGTTTAAAATTACACATCAAGAGATGATAAAAGGAATAAAGAAATGTACTTCCGGAGGGTATTATAGGTATTTTTTTTTCCTTTTTCTTAAATAATTTGAATGGAAAAAAATGGCTTGTTTTGTCTTACAGATATGATGATATGTTAGTGGTACCCATTATTGAGAATACACCTGAGGAGAAAGACCTCAAAGATAGAATGGCTCATGCAATGAATGAATACCCAGACTCCTGTGCAGTACTGGTCAGACGTCATGGAGTATATGTGTGGGGGGAAACATGGGAGAAGGCCAAAACCATGTGAGTGTAAATCAGAGAACATGGGGAACAAGAACACTGGTTCTTTTTGCTTTTTCTTTTACAGGTGTGAGTGTTATGACTATTTATTTGATATTGCCGTATCAATGAAGAAAGTAGGACTTGATCCTTCACAGCTCCCAGTTGGAGAAAATGGAATTGTCTAAGCCAAAAGAAAGTCTAATTATATACAGAGATAAAGCTAAACGTAATTATTATTTAAATGAAAGCTATTTTTTTAAATGAATTGAAATTTTTCATGATGCTACTAATTTGCCACTAAATACTGCAAATGGTCACCCTGAATCTCTTCTGACATTGGATGTTATTTGCTTATATTCTTATAATTTTAAATGAGGGCACAGTGAAATGAAAATTTTATACTCTATGTTTCTGTTTATTTTTAAATCCTTAACAGCAAAATATTTGCCTTTAATTTCTTTTTTATATATACTCTCAGAGAATTCCTCTTAATTTTTAAAGATGCTGGTGATAATAAAATTCATTAGAAAATTTCCTCATTGTGGAATGAGCATTCTCTTGTTTTAATGTTGGTGTCAGAAAATAAATATGAAACATTAAGTCCAAATTTATCCCTCAATGTTAATGTCAAAATAATTT